AATTTTTTTAAAGCAGTACTGTATTGTGATGTTTAACTCAATTACTTATTACAAGAAAACTATTCAACTGGTCAAAACGTTATATATAAGAAGTTTCTGTTTGTTAAAAACATTGTTTCAAATATATTTAGGCTTTGACTTTTAAAAGTATACAGCAACATTCAAGATAACTAGACAGAATGCACTGCAACTTGGCAGGTTTTTAAATCCTTGGACTTACTGGCCTAAGGAAAGATGTGTAAACATCCATGATTCAGAAATACAGGGAGAAATTGGGGCAGCCAGACCTCATCCTCTTGCCCTAAAGGGAAAAGATATCTTTCTTGCGGTATCTAAGATATGAATCTTAGATAATATTCATGCATGGCTAGGAATTGGAATAATGGGAAAGTCTTAATTCATGGGAAATTTTCTAATAAAGTTCCACCTCCATTTCCAGCCATTCCTCTTTAACAAATACATTTAGTGAAAAATACTACCAGTTGGGGAGAAACCAAATGGGTATGTGTATATGTAGTGTTTCTCAGAGTGTGGACTTTAACCACGTTTAATTACATAAATTTACGAGGATCTGTTGAAAATGCAGGTTCCTGGGCTTCACTCCAGTTGCTCTGAAATGAAAGCTGTAGGAGTCGGTTGGTGAAACTACATTTTGTTTCTCAGGTGATTCTTGTGTACTCTAACTCATATATAGGGTGATGTTATTTATTTACTGGTTATTTATTTACCGGTTATTTATCGTTTGGCAAAAAAATCCAGCAAAGACTCACAAGTGACCTTTACACTTGACATAGGATTCTCTTCCGCTGCTGACGCTTTTTTTTTCTAAGAGGCGGGGACTTGGCTGGGCAGGGCTGGGGGAGGGCGCTAGGCGGGGCGGGCAGGGGCGGGGCAGAAGAGCCCTGGGCTGGGTGGGGCAGGGCGGAAGGGCCCTGGCCTTGTTGGGTGGAGGTGAAGAGTTAATGGCTCCGCGCGCAGGCACTGCCCTCTGAACTGGAACAAAATGCAACTTCCGGTTGGAGTCACTCGGCCAGGCGCCGGCGACCTGAGGGGAGAGGGAACGCAGCTGAAAGCGTGAACTGTGTGAGTAAGAAACTTTGTGAATTGGTGTGTCCACTTAATTGGTTCTTTCTGTTGTTTTCCCAAGGTGGTTGCACAATTCCCCTCTGCCTTCCTGTGGGGTGTCATCATAGCCTGGTCAATGAGAAGTTGGGTAACTTCCCAGAGGGTCACGGAGGGAGTGGGTGGCCAAGGCAGGAAGAACAGAAGCCAACCCCGCCCACAGTGGGAACCCAGGCGTTAGGTAGAGTCCTCACGCCGGTGTAAACTGACTAGCAACGAGTTACAGGCAAAAAAGCTGTGCTTTTCTAGAAGTAGAAAGGGGGAGGATAATCAAAGAAGAGCTGTGCCTTTATTGTTATGCTATAACGAGCAAAAGTAAAGCAGCCTTGCTATGTAAAGTGGTGTTTATCTCACCTCACAGGAGATGCTTTTGACAAGTTATAATAAGGGAGAGATGGTAGTAAAGGAAGTGAAGAAGCGACGTGAAATTGAAGGAAAAGAAAATGACCTGCCTTCTTACCGCGGTTGGAATACACACCCAAACGAGAGGTAGCAGAGAAGCAAGCAGTGCATTCTGTTAAAAATTATTGTGTCCTCATTTGAGAGAGGAGGGATCCTCAAATAATACAACTATGTGCAAAGCAGGAAGTGAAATCCTTCTCAGTCCTCTCCCCAGTTGTAATCCAAGCCTTCCACATCTTTCCTGTATGTGCATAACCATGTTATTTTGCTTTCTTATGAAAATGAGATTATGCATACTGTTCGATAATCTGTTTCAGATTAAATATATATATATGGTGAAAGTCTTGCCATATGTAGCTCTATTTTATTGTAATGTTGGCGTGGTACTGCATTGTGTAGATGTACCAAATTATAGTTAACTGTCACTTACTATGTCCTGTCCGTATATATTGCCCAGTATTCTTCAAAATTATCTGTTTCTCATTAGACTACAGATTTCATTAATCCTTTGTGAAATATATGGCAAATATTTTCAAGAATTATCAATGCTTTGGTTTAAAATGCCCAGGCTTTTTATCTCAGGTAAGAAGGTAGTCCCCACTCAAAAATTCTTAAAATCTTCTCCTATATTGCCTGTTAATTCTCTTTTTATGATTTACTCATTAAAACATCTGAAAATGATTTTTGTATGCTAAGATAAGGATTTAATTTTTTTCTTTGTTTTTATGACTAGGCAGCCATTTTTTCCTGAAATCATTTGTTGAAATCATTTCTCTCCCAACTGACTAGAAATACCTCCTTAATATAGTAAATTCTCAAGTGTACATGCATCTTTTCTTTAGACTCATCTGTTGCTTTGATCTTTTTGTCTCTTCCTTTAAAAATACCAATCTGCTTTGATATTACGTTTTCTAGTAATTCATAGGACAAGTCCCTCTTCATTTTTCCTTTTCAAAATTTTCTTGAATATAATTGCATTATCTTTGAGATAAAATTTAACATAAACTGTTCATGCTTCATTAAAATACTCTTTTTGGGATTTAACCATTATATTTTCTTATATTTTGTGACTGGTATGTAGATGAGTGTTTATGTATCTGGCCAACTTTCTAAATTTATTAATTTTAATAAATTGTTTCACTTGAATTTTCTAGGAAAACAATCATCTAATTATAATTCATCTTATCTCTTTCTTTCTTTGCTTTAGTGAATTGCTGGCTTCCCCAGAATAGTGGTAAATAAAACAGTGATTCTGGCCATCCTTTATCTTGTTTCTTAGTTTGGGGATGTTTTTATTATGTCATCATTAAATATGAAGTTACTATTAATATCTAATAAATTATATTTATCAGGGAAGTTTCCTTTAATATTTCTAGCTCATTGTGATTTTTGCAGAGAACTGTTTGGATTGCATCCAAAGTCATTTTTGCAACTGGGGATGGGGAGTGTCTATTGTATTAGATAGCACTTTGAGAACAATTTTAAATAATAGATATTGGATGTTCATTTGGTGTGTATATTCATTACTTCTTAACATTTTTATCAGGAATGGAAGTTGGATTTTGTCAAATGGCTTTTTGACATCTATCATAACCTTTCATAGGTACTTTTCATCTTTGACCTAACAGGATAGTGAATTACTTTAGTATATTTGCAGTTTGTGAACCAATCTTACGCTTGGTCATGGTGTAATATTTAAGTATATATTGGTTCCTTTGGTAGCATTTTTATTTAAAATCAATGATTGAGATTCATTTTATACTCACCTTTTTCTGTTATTTTTGCTAGGTTTTGGTATCAAGGTTATGCTGGTTCCTAAAAAGAACTGGGCAGAGTTCCTCTTCCTCCGCTCTGATGTAGTTTAAATAGCCTAAGAACTCTGCTCTTTGAAGATCTGAAAGAATTCACTCATGAAACCATGTGGGTCTGGGAGTTCATTGTTCTTAAGACAGCAACAATACTCAGCAAAATGGTTCAGAACAAACAAAAACTCCTTGGAGTAAATACAATTGAATGAAAGAGTCTGGGACACGGTAATGTCAAGAACTAAGAACAGCTGCTGTACTGATGCTGGTTATTTCCCCCCTACACACAACTTTTTTTTCATGGACAAGGAAAAATGCTGTAGGTAGGCTGAGGCTGTTAAGTAAAATGTCTTGCTAATTATCTAAATTGATCTCATTATTTTGCAGACCTGTCATTTACTCCATCCTTTATAGTGATGCTACAGGACGAAGAGGAATGGATAAAAACATTGGCGAGCAACTCAATAAAGCGTATGAAGCCTTCCGGCAGGCATGCATGGATAGAGATTCTGCAGTAAAAGAATTACAGCAAAAGGTGTGTGGTTCTGGTTTTGAAAGTTATTCTTTAATATCAGGCTAACTGGTTTTTATGTCAGCAGACTGAGAACTATGAGCAGAGAATACGTGAACAACAGGAACAGCTGTCACTTCAACAGACTATTATTGACAAGCTAAAATCTCAGTTACTTCTTGTGAATTCCACTCAAGGTATGTTCATGTTAATTTTTTATGTATTTCTACTGCTAATGTCCAAGAGGTTTTTGTCTTGCAGATAACAATTATGGCTGTGTTCCTCTGCTTGAAGACAGTGAAACAAGAAAGAATAATTTGACTCTTGATCAGCCACAAGATAAAGTGATTTCAGGAATAGCAAGAGAAAAACTACCAAAGGTAGACATTGCTTCTGCAGAAAGCAGCATTTAAGTAGTAATAGTAATCATTTTGTATGTTTAAGGTAAGAAGACAAGAGGTTTCTTCTCCTAGAAAAGAAACTTCAGCAAGGAGTCTTGGCAGTCCTTTGCTCCATGAAAGGTAGTTCTACATCCTTTTTTCTCAACTCTTAATTACATTTTAAAATGTTGATTTTTTTTTTTAGGGGTAATATAGAGAAGACTTTCTGGGATCTGAAAGAAGAATTTCATAAAATATGCATGCTAGCAAAAGCACAGAAAGACCACTTAAGCAAACTTAATATACCAGACACTGCAACTGGTAAGATTTAATTTAATTTACAGTAATATTGAGCTGTTTCTCTTTTGTGTTCTTCTCCCTCCAGAAACACAGTGCTCTGTGCCTATACAGTGTACGGATAAAACAGATAAACAAGAAGCGCTGTTTAAGCCTCAGGCTAAAGATGATATAAATAGAGGTGCACCATCCATCACATCTGTCACACCAAGAGGACTGTGCAGAGATGAGGAAGACACCTCTTTTGAATCACTTTCTAAATTCAATGTCAAGTTTCCACCTATGGACAATGACTCAACTTTCTTACATAGCACTCCAGAGAGACCCGGCATCCTTAGTCCTGCCACGTCTGAGGCAGTGTGCCAAGAGAAATTTAATATGGAGTTCAGAGACAACCCAGGGAACTTTGTTAAAACAGAAGAAACTTTATTTGAAATTCAGGGAATTGACCCCATAGCTTCAGCTATACAAAACCTTAAAACAACTGACAAAACAAAGCCCTCAAATCTCGTAAACACTTGTATCAGGACAACTCTGGATAGAGCTGCGTGTTTGCCACCTGGAGACCATAATGCATTATATGTAAATAGCTTCCCACTTCTGGACCCATCTGATGCACCTTTTCCCTCACTCGATTCCCCGGGAAAAGCAATCCGAGGACCACAGCAGGTAACTGTTTTGCATTAACAAATATATTATTAAAGTAACAGATATTTTTGTTTGTTTCCTGCAGCCCATTTGGAAGCCCTTTCCTAATCAAGACAGTGACTCGGTGGTACTAAGTGGCACAGACTCAGAACTGCATATACCTCGAGTATGTGAATTCTGTCAAGCAGTTTTCCCACCATCCATTACATCCAGGGGGGATTTCCTTCGGCATCTTAATTCACACTTCAATGGAGAGACTTAAGACACATTTGAAAACAGACATATCAAGTTCTATGTGATGATTTTGGGTTTTTAATACTATAAATACTTGATTGTAAACTAAATTCAAGATCATTTATAGGAAAATCTAGTTTCACAGCTATTTGAATTTTTTTCTGGATTTACTATATAACTCTTATTTTTTAAAAGATCATTCTGTTCTTTCAAGGAGAAATAAGCCTAAAAGAAGAAAAACAAAAAAAATTCTGTATAAAACTGTAATCCTTTGTATTCATGTTTACAGTGCTATTACTATAATTCAAAATTATGTATGTGACTTAGAGTTATATAATCATAATTTATGTTTATTTCAAATATCTAAGTTTATTGCTTGGATTTCTAGTGAGAGCTGTTGAATTTGGTGATGTCAAATGTTTCTAGGGTTTTTTTAGTTTGTTTTTATTGAAAAATTTAATTATTTATGCTATAGGTGATATTCTCTTTGAATAAACCTATAATAGAAAATAGCAGACAACATAAACATCTTTGTAAATATCAAACCTAATACATTTCTTGTCCAGTGATAAAACAACTGGTAGAATTATTTAAACACTTTAGATTTTTAAATAATATACATGGCTTTAATTTTTACTGTGTGTATAGCTACATGATGAAATTAATTAAATATTAAGAGGTACTTATGTTGTGATCATTTGTATGTCCTTTGTTCCTGAGTAAAAAAAAAAAAAAAAAAAGGGAAGGAAGGAATCACATTTTTAGGGAAGTT